ATCCTTTACTGATGTATATTTCCTCTGTAGATGTCAATTTCTTTTACAACAGGACAGATTTTCAGAGCGACTCCTGTGTCTGCATTTTATCAGAATACCAGCTCAAAATATACTCTAGAAGTATATTGTAGGGTGGCATATTTTGGTCTCCTACAGTCCTATTTTTGGATGGTGCATCCTGAGATCCAACAGAAGTTCTGTCTGATATAATTTCATTTAAAATTTAAAAACCTAGTTCCTACTCTTCTTTATTTTAACCACTACCCGAAAGACCTTTCCATTCTCTTGAGTTCTCCCTTAATACACTGTCCTTATGCACACTTGTAAACAGGGCCTACACAGCTGCACATCTAGAAACGGCAGCAGCTAAGTTAGCCCGCACCCCCCTTCGCAACGATCCCCGGACTGCCTGCACGCCCTGTGGAACCTCGCAGTCGGCTTCACCAGGGCAGGGACTAAGGCCTTCAAAAGACAGCATCCGTCTCCACTAACCTCGGGTCGCCCCGCTCAGCGGACCCAGCAGCGTCGTCTCCCTTCTCAGAGGTGGCCGGGCCTCCGGAACGCGCTACGAACTTTCCTTTGTCGCCGTCTCTCGAAGCGGAGCCCTCGTGTGGGGATCCCCCGCCCTTCGGCCACAAGGGAGGTTGTTATCCTCGGCAGATCTCCCGTTCTCACTCTTGGAGGATCGCTTTTTCTTTCTAGCCTCACGCTCAGCCGCACGACCCAGCCAGGCCTAACGCCAGCAGCCCTTCCCCTCCGGTGGCAAGGCCACTCCGCTCAGCTCCCGCGCCGACGCTACTTCCGGCCGAGTCAAGGCCCCTCCCCCTTAGAAACGCCACTTCCCTCCGTGAAAACGGCTGGACAAGGTTGAACCTAGACGCATGCGCCCAAAGCGCGGGGTGCGAGGTGGGTGGACCCATCGCTTCCCGCTCTCTTCTCCCAAAGCGCTTACGGCAGTCTCGCGGGATTTCCCCCTCTCGCGGGAATTATTTGAACGTTCGAGCGGTAAATACTCCCTGGGGCTGTCATAGAAGACTACTCGGAGAGCGCTGCCTCTGGGTTGGCGGGCTGGCAGGCTGTAGCCGAGCGCGGGCAGGACTCGTCCCGGCAGGGTTCCAGAGCCATGGGAGCGGAAAGGAGGCTGCTGTCGATTAAGGAGGCCTTTCGGCTGGCGCAGCAGCCGCACCAGAACCAGGCGAAGCTGGTGGTGGCGCTGAGCCGCACCTACCGCACGGTAAGCGCTCCCGGCCCCGGCCGCCGCCTCTCGCAGTTTATGAAGGGTTTCTTTTGTCTTTCAGATGGATGATAAGACAGTTTTTCATGAGGAGTTCATTCATTACCTTAAATATGTTATGGTGGTCTATAAACGTGAACCAGCTGTGGAGAGGGTAATAGAATTTGCAGCAAAGTTTGTTACCTCATTTCACCAATCAGATATGGAAGATGATGAGGAAGAGGAAGATGGTGGCCTTTTAAATTATTTGTTTACTTTTCTCTTAAAGGTACTATGAAAATGATAGCTTTGGGGAGGGATTATGAATAAATTTTGATTTGTTTCTGTTTTAGTCTCATGAAGCAAACAGCAATGCAGTGAGATTTAGAGTGTGCCTGCTCATAAACAAGCTTTTGGGAAGTATGCCAGAAAATGCTCAGATTGATGATGATGTGTTTGATAAAATTAATAAAGCCATGCTTATTAGATTGAAAGATAAGATTCCAAATGTGAGAATACAGGCAGTTCTGGCGCTTTCACGACTTCAGGATCCCAAGGATGATGAATGCCCAGTGGTTAATGGTGTGTGTAGTTTCCTAAATCTTTTTTCAGATATCAGTACTAAAATGTATTGCTTTATTTTTAGCATATGCTACTTTGATTGAAAATGATTCAAATCCAGAAGTTAGACGGGCAGTGTTATCATGTATTGCACCATCAGCAAAGACTTTGCCAAAAATTGTAGGGCGCACCAAGGATGTGAAAGAGGCTGTCAGAAAGCTGGCTTATCAGGTAAATAAGTTCAATGTCTTGTGTTGGCATATGTTAATGACCATCTTTATAAATTATTTTTAAGGTTTTAGCTGAAAAGGTTCATATGAGAGCTATGTCCATTGCTCAGAGAGTAATGCTCCTTCAACAAGGTCTTAATGACAGATCAGGTAAGATAAACAACTTTATATATACAAAACTTTTTGTTCACCTATGTTTCAAATGACTCAATAGATGCTGTGAAACAAGCTATGCAGAAGCATCTTCTTCAAGGCTGGTTACGGTTCTCTGAAGGAAATATCTTAGAGTTGCTCCATCGGTTGGATGTAGAAAATTCTTCTGAAGTGGCAGTCTCTGTTCTCAATGCCTTGTTTTCAATAACTCCTCTCAGTGAACTGGTGGGACTCTGTAAAAACAATGATGGCAGGTACATAAAGGATTCATTCTTTGAAATGTAGTGCTTTCTCTCACACTCTTTCTTTTAAATGAAGGAAATTGATTCCAGTGGAAACATTAACTCCTGAAATTGCTTTGTATTGGTGTGCCCTTTGTGAATATTTGAAATCAAAAGGAGATGAAGGTGAAGAATTTTTAGAGCAGATTTTGCCAGAGCCTGTAGTATATGCAGACTATTTATTGAGGTAAATTTTTTTTCTTTTAGTTTGGAGAGTGAAGATTCTACTTTATTAATTCTGCTTGTTTTAGTTACATCCAGAGCATTCCAGTTGTTAATGAAGAACACAGAGGTGATTTTTCCTATATTGGAAATTTGATGACAAAAGAATTCATAGGTCAACAATTGATTCTAATTATTAAGTCTTTGGATACCAGTGAAGAAGGAGGAAGGTATGTCTAAATGTTAACACTCATTCTAATTTATAATATTTAAATTAGTTCTTTTTGACTGCAGAAAAAAACTGCTGGCTGTTTTACAGGAGATTCTTATTTTACCCACAATCCCAATATCCCTGGTTTCTTTTCTTGTTGAAAGACTACTCCACATCATTATAGATGATAATAAGAGAACACAAATTGTAAGTAATTTTCCTCATTGTTGATAAAGAGGCATATATTAAAGCATGTACTCTGAACTTACAGGTTACAGAAATTATCTCAGAGATTCGGGCGCCCATTGTTACTGTTGGTGTTAATAACGATCCAGCTGATGTAAGAAAGAAAGAACTCAAGGTAAGTCTCTTTTAAATGAAAGAAGTGCTTGATCAGTGTTGAAACAATTTATATCTTCCCTTAGATGGCTGAAATAAAAGTTAAGCTTATCGAAGCCAAAGAAGCTTTGGAAAATTGCATTACCTTACAGGATTTTAATCGGGCATCAGAATTAAAAGAAGAAATAAAAGCATTAGAAGATGCCAGAATAAACCTTTTGAAAGAGACAGAGCAACTTGAAATTAAAGAAGTCCACATAGAGAAGGTACAGGTAACTTTTTTCATACTAAATCTCAGGTGTTATACTAATGCTGAATATTTTGTCTTCATTTTAGAATGATGCTGAAACATTGCAGAAATGTCTTATTTTATGCTATGAACTGTTGAAGCAGATGTCCATTTCAACAGGCTTAAGTGCAACCATGAATGGAATCATCGAATCTTTGGTATGTTGATGGCCTCTTGGGCTTTATTTTAGAAATCATATGGAAAATTTCTGATTCATTTTAGATTCTTCCTGGAATAATAAGTATTCATCCTGTTGTAAGAAACCTGGCTGTTTTATGCTTGGGATGCTGTGGACTACAGAATCAGGATTTTGCAAGGAAACACTTCGTATTACTATTGCAGGTAGGATTTATCTTGTGATAAATCTCAACTGTTACTTTTTTTGGTGGGGAATATCTTGATTTAGGTTTTGCAAATTGATGATGTCACAATAAAAATAAGTGCTTTAAAGGCAATCTTTGACCAACTGATGACGTTCGGGATTGAACCATTTAAAACTAAAAAAATCAAAACACTTCATTGTGAAGGTACAGAAATAAACAGTGATGATGAGCAAGAATCAAAAGAAGTTGAAGAGACTGCTACAGCTAAGAATGTTCTGAAACTCCTTTCTGATTTCTTAGATAGTGAGGTAAGAAATAATCCAGTCCTGTGATTATGAAAAAATTTCTTCTAATGAATGTCATCTTTGTTAGGTATCTGAACTTAGGACTGGAGCTGCAGAAGGACTAGCCAAGCTGATGTTCTCTGGGCTTTTGGTCAGCAGCAGGATTCTTTCTCGTCTTATTTTGTTATGGTACAATCCTGTGACTGAAGAGGATGTTCAACTTCGACATTGCCTAGGCGTGTTCTTCCCCGTGTTTGCTTATGCAAGCAGGTATTGAGTCATACTGATAAATCAAAAATCTGTGCCAACATACTTTGAATTTGTTTCTCAATAGGACTAATCAGGAATGCTTTGAAGAAGCTTTTCTTCCAACCCTGCAAACACTGGCCAATGCCCCTGCATCTTCTCCTTTAGCTGAAATTGATATCACAAATGTTGCTGAGTTACTTGTAGATTTGACAAGACCAAGTGGATTAAATCCTCAGGCCAAGACTTCCCAAGATTATCAGGTGAGTGACTGTGGTAACTGCATGCAGATCACAATTTACAGAGAATTTTCTCTTAATTTTTTAGGCCTTAACAGTACATGACAATTTGGCTATGAAAATTTGCAATGAGATCTTAACAAGTCCGTGCTCGCCAGAAATTCGAGTCTATACAAAAGCCTTGAGTTCTTTAGAACTCAGTAGCCATCTTGCAAAAGATCTTCTGGTTCTATTGAATGAGATTCTGGAGGTAAAGTAGTTTCTCATTACTCTAAATTAGTTTTACAAAATGTTAATAATGTTTTCTTTTATAGCAAGTAAAAGATAGGACATGTCTGAGAGCTTTGGAGAAAATCAAGATTCAGTTAGAAAAAGGAAATAAAGAATTTGGTGACCAAGCTGAAGCAGCACAGGATGCCACCTTGACTACAACTACTTTCCAAAATGAAGATGGTAATCACATACTGAACAGAATATTTATAAGGTATTTATATTGTTGTATTATTCCCTTTAATAGAAAAGAATAAAGAAGTATATATGACTCCACTCAGGGGTGTAAAAGCAACCCAAGCATCAAAGTCTACTCAGCTAAAGACTAACAGAGGTAGTGTGTGGATTGACCATCTTTATGATAAAAAATCCTGATAATGAATTATACTATCTTCAAGGACAGAGAAAAGTGACAGTTTCAGCTAGGACGAACAGGAGGTGTCAGACTGCTGAAGCCGACTCTGAAAGGTATGTCATGCATGTCTAGAATATATGGAGGCTCTAAATTCGTGTATTTTCAACATCTATTTAGTGATCATGAAGTTCCAGAACCAGAATCAGAAATGAAGATGAGACTACCAAGACGAGCCAAAACCGCAGCACTAGAAAAAAGTAAACTTAACCTTGCCCAATTTCTCAATGAAGATCTAAGTTAGGAAAGACGATGGAGGTGGAATCCTTTAAGATTATGTCCAGTTATTTGCTTTAATAAAGAAGAAGTTACCCTTGTCAAAATCAGAACAAACCTGATGTCTTTCTGAAGATTTTCTGCTGTGCGCTTCCACGTTACTTTGGCCTGTATTAAAGCAGTAGAGCAGCATCAGTTATTATAGTCCAGAAAAAGTGTGCATCAGTCAGTCACACAGATTTATCACAATCTGAGGTGGGCCTAGGAATCTCATTTTTAAATAGTCTCTCCAAGTGATTCTTATGAACTCTTTATGTTTAAAATCATGTCATTATGGAAAACTTACAAGTGTAACTAGCTAGTAGCTTGCATTTGAGAAGCTTATGACTTAGATGGGCAGAATCAACAAAGATGAAACCGCCTGAGGACACATTTAACAAGTAACATTTCTAGGGAAAATGAAGGAAGTACCACAAACTGGCTAGAAAGGAGCTTATCAATCACCAGTGAGGAAGACCAGTATAACGTTCAACAACAGTTATTTTGACAAAAACTTATTTTGTGATTCCTACAGTGAAAACATTTTTGGTGATATCTGCCTGGGAAATCTCTCTTCCTAAAGTATTTGTATATGGGAGTCCTTGTTTGTGAATGTTTCCTGGATTAGGGAGGTGTCAACATAAATGTATTATTAACCATGAAGCTGCTCGCTATATTTTTGGCATAACAAAATAATATTTATTTACTGTGGATAATAATTCTAGTGGGAATATAATGTGACAGGAACTTCTCTTTATATACGCTACCAATTTATGAGCACTATTCACTGTCAATTTCATTTCTTGTCTTTTGAAATTGACACTTGGCCTGACTTACGAAACTTGTACTATATGAAATTGGTCCTCTTTTCTGCAATACCCAACGAAACACCTTTTCTCTTTATTATTCAGAAATGTCCTAACATGGATCTGTTTGTTTTAATAATTGTGCTTTTTTTAGGCTTATCATCTACTAGAGGCCATTTACTTAAGGTGAAATTTTAAGATGGAGCTAAAGTAAGATCACTGGTTTTTAGAACCAAATTGCTATACATATGTGCCTCATAGAACTTATAAAAGGAGTCAAAGTTTCAAAGCAAGATAGTTATTAAGCAAAAGGAAAAATGGTAATGATAGAAAGTCAGTTAAAAATAGATGATTGTTCTTCATTCTGTTTGTTGGCTCTGTGTTCTCCTGTGCTTCAGATTCCTTATGTGTTGTTGTTTTAAAGACAATTTGCAGGGGGTTGGGAGAAGGACTGAAAAGGTACATTAAGTGTGCTGTAAGGAAAAGTCTTAGAAACATAATAAGCTAAAATCCCATTCACACATGGCCAGGCTATCCAAAAAGAAAGGAGCCATGTTCTCATGTGGTTTACCATACCAAAGCTTGCTTTCTCTGGCATGGGAAAAATAAATTTAAGCACCAAACCTTTAGTATTCTGAGTATTCAGTTTTTAGAC